GGACAACCGAATCAGGAAGCGAAGCCCCAGGAGCTGCAGCCATCCGTGATCGCGCCACTGCACTCCAGCCTGGGTGACAAAGCCAGACTCTCTCCAAAAACAAACCAGAAACAGAAAAGAAATGACGACCCAAGACCCCCCTACAAGCATACTTCTTTTGCGTATTATGTTTAACTCACAAAACAAAGCTCATCATGCGTTTGATTCTGTGTTGTGTTCCTTTTCTTTTCTTTTGAGACGGAGTCTCGCTCTGTCGCCCAGGCCGGAGTGCAGTGGCGCTATCTCGGCTCTCTGCAACCTCTGCCTCCCGGGTTCAAGCGATTCTCCTGCCTCAGCCTCCTAGCTGGGACTACAGGCGCGCGCCAACACGCCCGACTAATTTGTATTTTTAGTAGAGACGGGGTTTCGCCATGTTTGCCAGGCTGGTCTCGAACTCCTGACCTCAGGTGATCCGCCCGCCTGGGCCTCCCAAAGTGTTGGGATTACAGGCGTGAGTCACCGCGCCCGGCCTCTATTCCCTTCCGTATGGAAATGAGGTTAACTCATTTGCAGGAACCTAACGCCCGCCCTCCCCCGACTCGGATCGCTGGCGTGAACCCAGCGGCCCCGTGCTCTCCGGGTATCCCTGGATCGAGGCGCACGCGTTGTTGCAAAGTCTCGCACTTAGGGATTAGAATGTGCCTTTGCGTTTCGTTTTGTTTTGCAACAATACAGGTGTGAGGGATCGCAGCCCTGGTCCAGGCTCTAGTCTCCCCGCCCTCTCGCTTTCTTGGGCCTCCGGGCGCCTCAAAGGTAAAACTAGGCCATTTGAAGCCTGCGAAGCGAAGGGCAGTCGGTCTTCAGGCCTAGCGGGCTTGGCTGGGCTGGGTCGGTGGACCCCTGGGCTGGCGGCGGGAGCAGAGCATCGAGCGGCTTTTAGCTGGGGTTCGGGCGGAGGACCTGGGACAACCGCGGGCCTCGCTCCTCCCCGGACGGGGCGGGACGGGGAAGTCCCGCCCACCAGGCCCAGGCCCCGGGCCGCCCCGAGGGCTGCGCCCACCTCCTTCCTGCCTCGGCAACCCCGGGCCCTGAGGGCAGGCCCCAACCGCGGAGGAGCAGGAGAGGGCGGAGGCCGGCGGGCCATGCCCTGGTCGTCCCGCGGCGCCCTCCTTCGGGACCTGGTCCTGGGCGTGCTGGGCACCGCCGCCTTCCTGCTCGACCTGGGCACCGACCTGTGGGCCGCCGTCCAGTATGCGCTCGGCGGCCGCTACCTGTGGGCGGCGCTGGTGCTGGCGCTGCTGGGCCTGGCCTCCGTGGCGCTGCAGCTCTTCAGCTGGCTCTGGCTGCGCGCTGACCCTGCCGGCCTGCACGGGTCGCAGCCCCCGCGCCGCTGCCTGGCGCTGCTGCATCTCCTGCAGCTGGGTTACCTGTACAGGTGAGTGCTTCGCCCCGGGAGGGGAGGAGTGTTGGCCCTCTGGGCATTTGTGTGTGGTGCCTAGGTGCGTGCAGGAGCTGCGGCAGGGGCTGCTGGTGTGGCAGCAGGAGGAGCCCTCTGAGTTTGACTTGGCCTACGCCGACTTCCTCGCCCTGGACATCAGCATGCTGCGGCTCTTCGAGACCTTCTTGGAGACGGCACCACAGCTCACGCTGGTGCTGGCCATCATGCTGCAGAGTGGCCGGGCTGAGTACTACCAGTGTGAGTGAAGGCCTGTGGCTGGCCCCCCTGTCCAAACATCTCTTTCGCTGCTGTTATGTGCCAGGTACTGGGCTGCTGGGGGATCCCAAGTGAGCAGAGTCTGTTTTCTACCCTCGAGGAGCCCAGAGATAAGGAAATAGATAATTACTGTGTGATGAGACTCCAGACAGAGGTGGGTGGCATGTTACAGGGATACCTGACACAGGCAAGGCTAATGAGCACAGATCTGTTTCCAGGCTAGGAGTGGGTTCTGGGCGCCTAATAGGTTCCCAGTAAACATCTGTCGAATGACTGCGGTGGACGGGGACAGGGGAGGAAGCAGTCGGGAGACGTGCCGGTGCCACTTCCATCCCTCCCTGGAGGCCCTTGTGCTTCTGCTCCAGGATTGGCAACCAGGAGGTGGGATAGGACCCCTGTTGTAAACTTCTGGACAGGACTCACTGTTCCCTCCTACTCTTTGCAGGGGTTGGCATCTGCACATCCTTCCTGGGCATCTCGTGGGCACTGCTCGACTACCACCGGGCCTTGCGCACCTGCCTCCCCTCCAAGCCGCTCCTGGGCCTGGGCTCCTCCGTGATCTACTTCCTGTGGAACCTGCTGCTGCTGTGGCCCCGAGTCCTGGCTGTGGCCCTGTTCTCAGCCCTCTTCCCCAGCTATGTGGCCCTGCACTTCCTGGGCCTGTGGCTGGTACTGCTGCTCTGGGTCTGGCTTCAGGGCACAGACTTCATGCCGGACCCCAGCTCCGAGTGGCTGTACCGGGTGACGGTGGCCACCATCCTCTATTTCTCCTGGTTCAACGTGGCTGAGGGCCGCACCCGAGGCCGGGCCATCATCCACTTCGCCTTCCTCCTGAGTGACAGCATTCTCCTGGTGGCCACCTGGGTGACTCATAGCTCCTGGCTGCCCAGCGGGATTCCACTGCAGCTGTGGCTGCCTGTGGGATGCGGCTGCTTCTTTCTGGGCCTGGCTCTGCGGCTTGTGTACTACCACTGGCTGCACCCTAGCTGCTGCTGGAAGCCCGACCCTGACCAGGTAGACGGGGCCCGGAGTCTGCTTTCTCCAGAGGGGTATCAGCTGCCTCAGAACAGGCGCATGACCCATTTAGCACAGAAGTTTTTCCCCAAGGCTAAGGATGAGGCTGCTTCGCCAGTGAAGGGATAGGTGAACGGCGTCCTTTGAAGCAGGATCAGACCCAGCCAGCAGAGATGGAGAGTGACTCTGTTGGCAGAAGGCAGGCGAGGATAAGCTAACGATGCTGCTGTGGCCTCTATGCACTCAGCAAGAGCGGGACGCCTGTGCTGGGCCGGGCACCAGGGATGGTGCTGAGTCGGGCAGAGGCCTCCTTTCAAGGAGTTCACAGTGAACAAGATGAGAAGGGCTGGGCCCTGGAGGGTCAAGAGCCCCAATTATGTACAAGACACTTTGGGAGGAAAGAAGACTACCTTTTCCCCCTGCCATTGGTATAGCTGGTGCCCCAAAACTTCCACCTCCCTCCCTGGCTACCTCTAAAATGACTGGTATAGGTGCTGCCCCACCCCTTAGCTCCCCTATCCTGGGCTAGGAGGCCACAGGGGCTGTCCTCTAGAATTCTTCCTTCCCTCCCCCACACCATTCATTCAATTCATGAAACAAATCTTTGCCAAGAGCAGTTTATGTGCCAGGAACATCATTCTGTCCTTGCAACCTGGAACAAGACCAGCTACCAGCCTAGCTTCATCCGCTACTTGCACCAACCAGTCCCGGGTTAGATCCCAAATGCTAGAAGCCAGGGATGCCCAACTCTGGGTGGCCCCAGTCAGAACCTCTGGGATCTCAGTGAAGCTGGCCTGGCCTCTGCTCCTGCTCTCAAGGGGCTGCTTTTCAACCAAGAGCCTTGTGAGCCTGGTCTGAGCCTTGCACAGCCACTGAGTATTTTTTTTGCCTTAGCCAGTGTACCTCCTACCTCAGTCTATGTGAGAGGAAGAGAATGTGTGTGCCTGTGGGTCTCTACAAGTGACAGATGTGTTGTTTTCAACAGTATTATTAGGTTATGAATAAAGCCTCATGAAATCCTCCAACCTAGTCTGTGTCATCAAACGAAATCCCC